GGTGCTGTGGGGCTCCTCCCCATTTTTTCACACAGACCCCTCCACCTGGGGACATCGTCGCCCCAGACCTGTTTCTCACTGGCCCTCGTCTGACTGCCTGCAAGAGTCACTCTGGGCCACCCTGGGGTCAGGCCACAGGGTGTCCGTTCAAGAGAAGGTGACCCTTCAGAGCGACAGGAAGTTCCAGTGGACGCCAGAAGACCTGTGTCCTGCTTTAGTGGTTCTGAAATCTTTCAAGGTGGCTTTGGAGCCTTGCTCTGCCACTTATAGGCTCTGAGACCCTGCAGGGTAACCGCACTCCCTGTGCATCAGTTTACTAACCTGTCCAATGGGAACAAATCCACCACCGACCTTACAGGGCGATTAAGATGGTTAAGGGGAGTGACCCAAGGGGCCAGGACTTGCCCACAGAAGGGCTTTCACCGTCTGATTCCACTGACAAAAATTTTGCCAGCTCTGCGGGAGTCCCCAGAGGGCCTTTTAAATGCGGTGGCCGCATCGCCTCCTAGCTTGTCTGCTGCCTGATCCTTTTTTTTTTTTTTTTTTTTTTTTTTTTGAGACGGAGTCTCACTCTGTTACCCAGGCTGGAGTGCAGTGGCGCGATCTCGGCTCACTGCAAGCTCCACCTCCCGAGTTTACACCATTCTCCTCCCTCAGCCTCCCGAGTAGCTGGGACTACAGGCGCCCGCCACCACGCCCGGCTAATTTTTTTTTTTGTATTTTTAGTAGAGATGGGGTTTCACCGTGTTAGCCGGGATGGTCTCGATCTCCTGACCTCGTGATCCGCCCGTCTCGGCCTCCCAAAGTGCTGGGATTACAGGCGTGATGCCTTATCCTTTTTAAATGAAAGCCTGGCCGCCCTCTCCCGGCGCCCGCCCTGTCCCAGTGCCCTCTGCTCGAGCCCCGTCCCGCGCCCTACCTCCCCCTGCACCTTTGCCCCGCACCCTCCTCCCTCCGCGTCCCGCGCCCGCCCGCTCCCCCGCTCCCCGCGCTCTCGCGCCCGCTCCGTGCCCGCTCGGCGCTCGCTCCGCGCTCGCTCGTTCGCTCGCTCGCTCGCGCTCCCCGGCGCCGGCTGCGGAGGGAGCTGCTCTGCCCGCAGCTGGCGCAGCGCGGGGGCGGCCGCGGGTGGGCGGGTGCCGCGGGCCCGGGCGCCGAGCATGAGCCGCCGCCGGCGCCGGCCGCGCGCTGCTCGGGGCCCGACTGCGGCGCGAGGGCGGCGCGGGAGCGACGCTGGCCCGGACCGAGGTAGGCAGCGGCCGCGGACCCTCAGTGCCTCGTGATGCCTCATGTCCTTGCTCTTTTCTCCCAGGAAACTATGCCCCAGACGTCCGTTGTCTTCTCCAGCATCCTTGGGCCCAGCTGTAGCGGACAGGTGCAGCCTGGCATGGGGGAGCGTGGAGGCGGGGCCGGTGGCGGCTCCGGGGACCTCATCTTCCAAGATGGACACCTCATCTCTGGGTCCCTGGAGGCCCTGATGGAGCACCTTGTTCCCACGGTGGACTATTACCCCGATGTGAGTACGTGGGGCCTTGTGGAGTGAGACTACCCTCCGCCCTCTCTCCGTCTCCTGCCTTCAGAGGACGTACATCTTCACCTTTCTCCTGAGCTCCCGGGTCTTTATGCCCCCTCATGACCTGCTGGCCCGCGTGGGGCAGATCTGCGTGGAGCAGAAGCAGCAGCTGGAAGCCGGGCCTGAAAAGGTGAGGCGGGGCCTGGCTGGGGCACGGGCGGGGGGGCCTTACTCTGTATCCCCTGCTGCCCCAGGCCAAGCTGAAGTCTTTCTCAGCCAAGATCGTGCAGCTCCTGAAGGAGTGGACCGAGGCCTTCCCCTATGACTTCCAGGATGAGAAGGCCATGGCCGAGCTGAAAGCCATCACACACCGTGTCACCCAGTGTGATGAGGTGAGTGCTCCCTGGGCTCTGGCCAGGGTCTTTGCTGGCACCCTTATTGCCCTTGACCCCACAGGAGAATGGCACAGTGAAGAAGGCCATTGCCCAGATGACACAGAGCCTGTTGCTGTCCTTGGCTGCCCGGAGCCAGCTCCAGGAACTGCGAGAGAAGCTCCGGCCACCGGCTGTAGACAAGGGGCCCATCCTCAAGACCAAGCCACCAGCCGCCCAGAAGGACATCCTGGGCGTGTGCTGCGACCCCCTGGTGCTGGCCCAGCAGCTGACTCACATTGAGCTGGTCAGTGCTGCCTTATGCCCTGACTGGGGGTGTGTCACCTTCCCTTTGCTATCTTCCACCCCAGGACAGGGTCAGCAGCATTTACCCTGAGGACTTGATGCAGATCGTCAGCCACATGGACTCCTTGGACAACCACAGGGTAAGTGGGCCAAGGCCTGTGGCACCCCTGCCAGGCCCCCTATGACCTGCTGTGTCCTTTCCAGTGCCGAGGGGACCTGACCAAGACCTACAGCCTGGAGGCCTATGACAACTGGTTCAACTGCCTGAGCATGCTGGTGGCCACTGAGGTGTGCCGGGTAAGTGCCCATGGCAGACATGGTGGGGTGGCGCGCCATGCTGAGGTCACCTGCCACCTTCCAGGTGGTGAAGAAGAAACACCGGACCCGCATGTTGGAGTTCTTCATTGATGTGGCCCGGGAGTGCTTCAACATCGGGAACTTCAACTCCATGATGGCCATCATCTGTGAGTGACTGGGCACCCAGGGTGGGGCTGCTCCGGCCCTGACCCTACCTGCTGTCCTCTGCAGCTGGCATGAACCTCAGTCCTGTGGCAAGGCTGAAGAAAACTTGGTCCAAGGTCAAGACAGCCAAGTTTGATGTCTTGGAGGTAGGCACCTGAGCCCCGTCACAGCTGCGAGCTGATGCTCACCAGGTCCTCCCTGTGCCCACAGCATCACATGGACCCGTCCAGCAACTTCTGCAACTACCGTACAGCCCTGCAGGGGGCCACGCAGAGGTCCCAGATGGCCAACAGCAGCCGTGAAAAGATCGTCATCCCTGTGTTCAACCTCTTCGTTAAGGACATCTACTTCCTGCACAAAATCCATACCAACCACCTGCCCAACGGGCACATTAACTTTAAGGTGAGCTCATCCCAGCACAGGGCAGGCCAGGCAGATGAACATCAGTTGGTTTTGCTCCCTTCAGAAATTCTGGGAGATCTCCAGACAGATCCATGAGTTCATGACATGGACACAGGTAGAGTGTCCTTTCGAGAAGGACAAGAAGATTCAGAGTTACCTGCTCACGGCGCCCATCTACAGCGAGGAAGGTGAGGGCTGCCTCCCAACGCAGCATGCCTCCCACAGGCTCTGAGGGACTTTCCCATCTCTCAGCTCTCTTCGTCGCCTCCTTTGAAAGTGAGGGTCCCGAGAACCACATGGAAAAAGACAGCTGGAAGACCCTCAGGTAGGAGGGCGTCAGGAACATGGGAGTCTGTAGCCTGAGCACTGCTTGTCCTGTCCCCCTCTAGGACCACCCTTCTGAACAGAGCCTGAGGCGGATGCAGCCCGCGACGCCAGAGGAAGCACGTGCACTAACTGGGTTTAAATTTTGACTGATGTGGGTTGAGATGAGGAGGCCTCACTGGTTGGGGTCCATTTTGTATATAACTTTTATGAGAAAAAAATGGTAATTATTTCACGCATCAACCTTTGGCACTTACAAAGTTTTTTTTGTTTATTTTAAATAACAGGGCAGGGCCCTGCTTTGGGGAGGGGGAGGGGAGAGTATCATGGGAGATGGTATCCATGATAACATCTTATTCTAATGAAATGTAGATTTTTATTTTCTACTTTTGATTATTAACATCTTATGAAAAAAATATTTTAAAAAACCCAGCCAAAACCAACGTGAGCCCTGCCTGCTCGGACGCCTTTCCAGCCAGTGTCTCTGACGTCGGGGTTAGTGCCTTAGAGGGTACTGGGGTCTGGTCTTCCTGCTCTGTGGTTTGGGCTGCGGTGAGTCCCACTCCACCTGGGCGCCTGCCCTCAGGAGCCTGGGCTGCGAGGCTCCATAGGAGGGCTGGTGGCTGGGAGGTCGCGTCCGCACACTTCTGGAAGTGAGCCTTTGAGTACGGGCTGTCCAAAGTTTACATTTTCATTTTCCTTTCAGGGATTTGTGGGGTCAGGGAGGGGCAGGGGGCACCTGGCAGCATATTTTCTGTGACAATGTGTCCAGCAAATCATTCTTCAACTACATTTTAGAAAGGAGGAAATCTAAAATAAGGTAAGGGAGGGAAGCATGGAGTTGTCAGTTTTCTGGGCTGTGACTGAAAGACACACTGAGCTGTGATGAAGAAAAATACATGGCCGACTCCAGGGTGGTGACATTTAGAGCTAGTCTTGAAACCTATCATCTACAGAGGGGAGGGCAGCCAACAGCCCTCTTCCCACCTGGGTAGGCAGCGCCCTAATTGGAATTGGAAACAGAAAATTCGCCAGGCCATACTGCTGGAGCCCATTCAGATAAAACTGCCCAATACTGAGAGGTGTTTTCTACACCCAGCTAGAGGAGCACACTCCATTTTCCCATGTCTGACTTCGTGGTGTGAGCCCTGGGCCCTACTGACCATGGCGCAGGACAGCTGTCCTTCAGAAAGCACACGGTCAATCCACGTGGACCGTCTCCCTCGCAGGAACTCCGCATCCTTGTCCCTCTGCATTCCCAGTTTCCGCAGGAGCCTTGATCAATGGGGAAGCCTGGGTGAGGATGGGCCAGGTCCCAATTCCCAAAGCTCCTGGAAGAGCCTGAAGACATTGGGAAAGGCTGGGCCTGGGGAGGAGGCAGCCCTGGGCCCGCTGCCCATGCCTCTGGTCCTGGGTGGAGCAGGAATAGTTCCACTGTATTGTCACAGTGTGTTTGCACTTTCTGAGGTTCTAGCTAGTACAGATTGTATATTGATAGTACATATTGCTTTGTTTATGTCTTTGAGATGAGAAAGGCTTAAAACTTGAGAATATATATTTGGAATACAGCCTTAGAACGGTTTCTGTACACACCCACGTGCACTTCACGGGTGATCAGTTCTAGTACCTACTTGAAACAGTGTCTGTCTGCTACTTTATTTTCCCAATTTGATACATACCCTGATTTGATGTTTTGGTATTTGAGATGAACTCTGAGTATGAAGCTGTACCATAATGCAGGACGTCAGTTTTGGTGTGACTGGACATACTTGCTTCAATAAAAGAATACATCACTCCCCTCCCTTGCCTGCTGTGTGTGTACAGTGAGGGG